CTATAATTGTGAACTATAACCATATGAGAAAGTGAATTCTATAGAACCAGCTTATTCTTGAATGACTACCCCAGGACCAATTATCTTTCCAGAAACTTCCAGGAAACACATGACCAATATCTAACTAAATTGAGCTCTGATGCCACAAAGGGAAACTTAACAGAGTTGCTCCTGTGAAGTATACCCCACTAGAAGGGTGGTTCAGGATATCTTCTGTCCAATTGCGTGTTTCAAATATTTATGTATTTAAGATATTAAGATTTTTTTAATGTGAAATATCTAAAGATTCACCTCAATAAATTGAAAGTGATATTTTTCCCCTGAGTCCCTTGTATTAGATTCACTTGTGACTTCATTGGACAGTGTCTTCTCTGAGCTCTATGGTCTAATACGTATTGAACAAAAATTCAAGGACTCAACAACTGATTTATTTTAGCATTTCTTTTTAATACAAAAGAAGGAAATAAAAGAATAAAAGCAGTCGGGGTGGCCTCTGGAGAAGGGGAGCTGTTGTTGCAGGAATCTTGCAAGTTAATGAGAATTCACCCGGGACTCAAGAGGGATGGAGAGAGGGGGAGAAAGGAGATGGGGGAATGGGGTGGGGGGATAAAAACTCTTCCTTTGCAGCTGGCCCTTTCCCTCATTTGTTGCTCCAATAAGCAGTAATTAGGTCCTGAGCTAATGGTGTCAGCTGATCTGCTGTTTTTAGGCTAGACCCAGAGGAATCTCCATGGAAACCCTGCTGGAGTCGTCCCCCCACCTGGATGCTGCGTGCTCCTTTCTGCCACCTGGCTGCCGCCGGGCCCGCTGCTACCTCCTTCTGCCTCTAACCTGCAGCCTGCAGCATGCGCACTGCCCCCGGGATCCCTAAATGGGACAATTCTGCCCGTGACGTCAGCGCCCAGCCGTCTCCACAGAAACTTTTGTCCCATTGGCCAATCAGAGAGCTTGGAAGGGGCCGGGGAGGGTGGGGGAAGGAGAGGGGAGTGGGAGGGGTGGGGGTGAGGGGAGAGGCGAGAGGTTTAGCGTGTGGAGCTGCCTGCGCTCCGCCCGGGCTGTCAGTCCCGGCTCCAGCCGCCGCGAGACCTTCCCGGAGACGCGCGCACACACAGCGCACCCCCTGCACACCGCACACCCTCGCTCCCTTGCTCACACACACGCACACACTCAGCCTGGCCGAGCAGGAGCCACTGACCATTTTGCAAGTGTCAGGACCAGCTACAGCGCGGTGGGCGCAAACATCCCGCTTTCCCTTTCCGGGATTTAGTCTGGGAGACGACGACGAGGGAAGAAGGTGGGCTCGGACGCAGCCCAGGCGCCGGGCACTGGTCGGGCCGTTTTCCTGGCAGAGCCGCTCCCCGGGACGGGCGCGGGCCTCGGGTGAGAGTAGAATAAAGAGGAGCGGCCGCAGCCGCCGCGCGAGGAGGATGGGAACTCCCCTATTTCCAGCTCTGGAAACAAATGGATGGAAGTCCTGAATGGAGCAACTGCTGACTTCATCTGCTTGGAAAAATAGTCCAGAGGAACTCATATTTGGCTACTCAGAGCAGTGGAGGGGGTGTCCATGACGTGGCAGGGGGAAAATAGACAACTGAAACCTCCCGTGTGAACTGCAAACTGTGACCAAGCAAGGGGAAAATGATCTTTCTGTATATATTTTAATTTCGTGCAAAGGTTTTCAAGCATCTGTATCCTAAACTTACTTCTATGTCTTGTTCAGCAGAAACCAGAGGAGTCCTGTCTGGGGGTCCCATCATTATTCGGGATACCCGCCGCCAGCGGCCTGCCTTCGGTTACCCACATCCCCCTGGAACGGATATCTGTTTGGGGCACTACAATCTATCCTGTAGAACTATGGCCAAATCTCCATCAATGCTTTGCTAATTTCTGGGACTTAACTCGTAGAATCTACATACAGGGCTGGAATTTATTCAAAATGCATCTGAAGAAATGACATTTTAAACCGTTTTAAAAAATATCTTGATAAAAAATTCTGTAAAACAGAATTTGATAGGTTTAAAAACATGACAGGTAAGAACTTTCTCTTTCTAGTCCCTTAACACCCGTCGTGGGGAAGGTCAAAGCAGGACCCAGGAGGAAGGAGAGATCCGGGACCCGTGTGCCCTTCGGGGCTCAAAGGCGCTGGGCGGGCGGCTGCTTTCGGGAGAGGCGCAGCCCTCACTCCTGGACCACGGGGCCAGTGGCTGGGGAAGCTTCTGGGGCGCGCGCGGGGAGGCGGCGCTGCGCTCCACCTGCCCAGCCCCGGACGCAGCCCGGGGGCGAGGCGTCTAGGGACCACCCCAATTCAATATTGGGATTTTTAATAAACCAAGGAATGGGATTTTAATTATTGAAAACCCAGCTCCTCTGGGCCAGAATGGTGTTGGGATGGTCCTGGTCACAAAATATTAAAGAGACCGACCGCTAAGGGAACAGGAAAAACGTCCGAGACAGCCGTTGCAATTACGAATGGACCAGACTTGGTAGCACGGGGCATTGATTGCTGGTGCCCAACCGGACCCTCCTCCCCTCTTCCCATCCCTTCCCCCACCCAAAGCAGGCTCCCGCTGCGGCCGGGACCTCGCATCCCTGCAACGTGGCCGGGGCTGCATTTTTCATGAGCCTAGGGTGAACAGGTGCGAAGTGCGCTGGGAGCATCCGGCCAGCGGCCGAGCGCGGGGAACATGGAGAGCGAGCGCGACATGTACCGCCAGTTCCAGGACTGGTGCCTCAGGACTTACGGGGACTCAGGCAAGACCAAGACGGTGACCCGTAAAAAATACGAACGGATCGTCCAGCTCCTCAATGGCTCCGAGTCGAGCTCCACGGACAACGCCAAATTTAAATTCTGGGTCAAATCGAAGGGCTTCCAGCTGGGCCAGCCGGACGAGGTCCGCGGGGGAGGCGGCGGCGCCAAGCAAGTGCTCTACGTGCCTGTCAAGACCACGGTGAGTGACTCGCCTTCCTCTGTTATTTGTCTATGGGTTTTTGTTGTTGTTGTTTTGTTTCCAGGATGGCGTAGGGGTAGATGAGAAGCTATCTTTACGACGGGTAGCTGTGGTTGAAGATTTCTTTGACATTATTTATTCGATGCATGTGGAAACGGGGCCAAATGGAGAACAAATTCGGAAACACGCTGGACAAAAGAGAACTTACAAAGCAGTAAGTTAAAAAAGAAAAAAAAAAGAGCATGCACAATATCAGTCTGGATCCATTTTTTTTTCAGATACAGAAAAATGTGTGAAATGCTCAAAGTTTCAAATACAGGTACCTATGTTTGAAAATTAGCTACTGAGCATTAATAACACCTGTATTTTGTGAATCATTTCAGATTTCAGAGAGCTATGCCTTCCTACCAAGAGAAGCGGTGACACGATTTCTAATGAGCTGCTCAGAGTGCCAGAAAAGAATGCATTTAAACCCAGATGGAACAGATCATAAAGGTAGCTGCAGTGTCAAATAGTGAGATTTAAAGTTTCATTACCCATTAAAAATGTTTTATTACAGATAATGGAAAACCTCCCACTTTGGTGACCAGCATGATTGACTACAACATGCCAATTACCATGGCCTACATGAAACACATGAAGCTGCAGCTGCTAAACTCACAGCAAGATGAGGTAAAATAAAAACATCTACATTTGTATTACTTAATGCTTGATGATATTTTAAAACTATTTTCAGGATGAAAGTTCAATAGAAAGTGATGAATTTGACATGAGTGATTCAACACGGATGTCAGCTGTGAACTCTGATCTTAGCTCCAATCTTGAAGAAAGAATGCAAAGTCCCCAGAATCTTCATGGCCAGCAAGATGGTAAGCCTTTCAGTTTGACTAAATAAGCAAAAAAGAAAGAATAATCAATTTGATGGCTTTCTAGGTCAACAGAAAAGACATACAGAAGGCAGAGGCTGTGGAAAAGGATTTGAGAAAAAACTAGAAATTGTAAGTTAAATACACAACTTGTTTTAGTTTCCAAAATCAAAATATAACTTTTCCTTTCCAACAGATGATTCTGCTGCAGAGAGCTTTAATGGCAATGAGACTCTGGGGCACAGTTCAATTGCTTCAGGGGGAACACACAGCAGGGAGATGGGAGACTCCAACAGTGATGGCAAAACTGGGCTGGAGCAAGATGAACAGCCACTGAACCTGAGTGACAGTCCCCTCTCTGCGCAGCTAACTTCGGAATACAGAATAGATGATCACAACAGTAATGGGAAAAACAAGTATAAGAATCTTCTAATTTCTGACCTCAAGATGGAACGAGAGGCGAGAGAAAATGGAAGCAAGGTATGATCACATTACAATTTCCAGAATTTTTGTTAAAAGCAGTTATTTCACCTTCTCTTTTCAGTCTCCTGCACATAGTTACTCCAGCTATGACTCTGGCAAAAATGAGAGTGTAGACCGAGGAGCTGAGGACCTCTCACTAAACAGGGGAGATGAGGACGAAGATGACCACGAGGACCATGACGATTCGGAGAAAGTTAATGAGACAGACGGCGTTGAAGCCGAGCGGCTGAAAGCTTTTAATGTGAGTCCTGCCACACTCCAAGTGTGGTTTAAACCCTTCTCCTCTGTCTCCCTCTTGCCAACAGATGTTTGTCAGGCTGTTTGTAGATGAAAACTTGGACCGAATGGTCCCAATCTCTAAGCAGCCCAAAGAAAAGATCCAGGCTATCATTGACTCATGCAGGCGACAATTCCCTGAGTATCAAGAGCGTGCCAGAAAACGTATACGTACTTACCTCAAGTCCTGCAGGCGGATGAAAAGAAGTGGTTTTGAGATGGTGAGTTTTGAATTAAAACACAGCCCTAGACTTTTTTTTCATACTTTTCTCTTTTTTTTTTTAGTCTCGACCTATTCCTTCCCACCTTACTTCAGCAGTTGCAGAGAGTATCTTGGCTTCAGCTTGTGAGAGTGAGAGTAGAAATGCCGCCAAGAGGATGCGTCTGGAGAGACAGCAGGTACTGAGGCATCTTGAAGTCTGGTGAACACCGATAAATAATGGAATGCTGTCTGTCCTTGCAGGATGAGTCTGCTCCAGCTGACAAACAGTGTAAACCAGAGGCGACCCAGGCCACTTACTCAACATCAGCTGTTCCAGGCTCACAGGACGTGCTGTACATCAATGGAAATGGGACCTATAGTTACCATAGTTACAGAGGGCTAGGAGGGGGTCTGCTAAATCTGAATGATGCTTCCAGCAGTGGTGAGTATTTATCATAGATTGTGTTTTTTTTTTATGTCTAATTTTGTGATGATTTTCTTTCTAGGACCCACTGATCTCAGCATGAAGAGACAATTGGCGACTAGCTCAGGATCCTCCAGCAGCTCAAACTCCAGACCCCAGCTGAGTCCAACTGAAATCAATGCCGTGAGACAGCTTGTTGCAGGATATCGAGAATCAGCTGCATTTTTATTGCGATCTGCAGATGAACTGGAAAATCTCATTTTACAACAGAACTGAGACAGACGACCACCATATTCACTGAGGTCTAAATTTGCAGTTTCCACTAATGACATTTTGATTTCCCAACAGAGATACTTCTGGTCTTACTGCACAGTCTTTTAAGAGAAATACTTCCATTATGCCACATTGTCCTTGATCCGTAAGTGATGTGTTAAGGTGCTTCAAAGGAACTCTGACCTCTGAAGTACTTGAGCTACTTTAGTATGTCCAGCCTATTGCTTTTTGTTTTAGTGTGTCACCATAAATATCAGGGGCATAAAAGGCTATCTATTCTTAATTCAAGGATAAAACAGAAGAAGCTTGTGGTATAAAACAATAGTTCAAGATCCAGCTGAAATATTAGTGGAATTTGCTACTGACTCATTGGACTGAAAGCTGAAGTACCTGGCAAAAAAAAAAAAAAGAAAAAAAAAAGCCAAATTTCTTGTTGCTACAGGATATAACAACAATGAAAAGGATCTCGTATTTTAAAAAAATATGTAATTTTTATAAAAAGAAAACTTGTTTTTCATTCAAACTTGTCATTTTTACTTTGGTAACTTTTTCATAGGTCCTAAAAGAAAACTGTTTTGAGAAACTACTGTAAGTACCTTTTCCACATCCCTTTGCCTTCTCCTCTTTCCAAATTCTTTCTACAAAAATAACACTTGATGCTGGAAAAACCCTTGCCTACGTTCTTTCAATCGTCACATCAGGAACTACTTCCAAGAGAAGCCTGCATTTCTGCTCTCATGCTGATCTCAAAAACCCCACTCAACACTGCAACTTTATCATAGCAGTTTTCATCCCAGAATTTTTTTTTTAATAATGACAAGACATGTTGTTGAAAAAAAATCACACCTTGGTTTCTTAGAGCTGCTCGTTCCTGATTGCCGCTGCTGTCTCCAGGCATCCCTCTAGCAGCACCTGGATGTAGATGACTGAATGTTAAGAGGTTGCAAGTGACAATCTGAAAATTTGCACTCTTGTGTGTAGTTTTCTTTTCATTTCTTTCAGAAATAGTTTCCAAAAAGACCATTACATCTCCTGATATGATTTGTATAATTTTCAGTTCTAGCTAAAAATAATGTAAGGAACTCTCAGCGGATGCAGCTGCAACTTACAATGAACTGTGCCCTCCTATCCCCCATACTTTACCCTTCTTTCTTATTTTATAGTGTGGGATACACATGAGTGATGTTTTCTTTGTGCACTGAGACAAGCCTATTTTTTAAATATTTAGGGAGAAGTACTTTAGTTCATGCTTCTTATACAACTTTTTTCTGTTGTTTAGCTTTGGTTGGATTACAAATTCTTTGTGCATTCCTGAATTTGCCTTATTTCATGTAAAATTTATGTCATTCAGTTTTTGACAATGAGTTTGAGGCATCAGTGATATTTCTTATCTACTTGTTACATATAGTTTTTCAAGTAATGACTGTGATTGTGACCGAGTAATGTGCACTTTTTCTTGTAACTGTGGACATTGCTATGCTTTTTTCTTCTAGTGTTTCTAGAATTACTGTTCCTTACAATTATGTAAACAAAAAACAAAAAAAAAACTTTTGTGATACTGTTGGTGAATATAATGTGAAAAATCTTATTGAAATATGAGTATTTTGGAAATACATAGCTGCACAAACATCTTTTAAGATGTGGATTTAGAGTTTGCTTATTTAAATGAAAATTCAAAAATTGAGGGCTGGTATAATTTTCTCTGTTTTGTTTGGTTTAATAAACAGATTTCTGTGTTAAAAGAATGATTGTCAAACCTTATAAACTTTCTGAAGGG